TTGATTCATTGTTCTTGAACAAATCTTCACTCTTCTGGCTTTCTGTGTGAGACAGAATTAGGGCTTTTTCCTGTAAAGTTATAAGCCAAGGCTAAACTATGTCAGCAATGTTGTCTGCAGTGGATATTATCCAGAGTCTGGGTGTGCAAAAATTTCCTGGTTTCCAACGTAGTCTTCGTGGGTGAGTTTACAACCTCCACAAGCCCTGTGCTCCCCGCACAAACACCTGAAATGCTTTGACAGAGCTGTTTAAAAACAGCCACATGTGTCTGTGAATGATGCCCAACCACATGCTCCCCCGACTTGAGAGGATCAAGGCTACAGCCCAGGTCAGACCCCGGATCTTTAGGACCTAAATTCCCCCATCCCTGCAGTGGATAACCCCGTGTAAAGATGCCAAAGGCGGGCTGCCCCCGGCGCAGCCTTTCCTGGACATGTGTTCCCAGCTGCCTTTGCTGGAGCGCCGCTGATCCTTCAGCACCTCTGAGAGGCAATGTTCTGGGCTGGACCAGGGGGCCTTAGAGGGCAGAGGTCAAGGAGAACCCCGGAGTCTGGGGACCGGCCAAGGCTTGGCGTTAACCTTTGTGGATGAAAAGTCCCGCTGGGCTGATCCTGCGCGGACCGGGCCTGGACCCTGGGGCGTGAGGAGGGCGCGGTGCGTCCCGTGGTTGTGCTTGGAAGCCCCCCGAGGGTGCGCGCGCGTGGGTATGAGTGCGTGCGTGTGCCTGGGTGTGCGTGTGTGTAAGTGTGCACGTGTGTGTGTGAGAGTGCGCGCGGGGAAGGAGGCACAGAGACAGCCCGGACAGGCCACTGCGCAGCCCTGGTGGCCCCCGCTCCACCTCTCGCTCCGCAGACCCGCGCCAGGGAGGCCTCTGGGCCGCAGCGGGCACCGGAGCGGAGCGGGCGCGGCAGCGGGCGCTGGGAGGTGGGGCTGGGGGAGGAGAGGGGGAGGGAGAGAGGCGGGCGGGAGGGGAGGATCCGGGAAGCTCCGGGGTATTTGACAGGAGCGAGGGCGGACGCAAAGAACGCGGAGGACCTCTGGGTGCCTGCAGGGGAGCTGCTCCAGCCGGGCCGCCGGGAGCGGTGGGGAGAGCATCGCGGAGCCGCCCCTCCACGCGCCCGCCCAGCCGCGCTCGCCCACTGGGCTCTCCCGGCTGCAGTGCCAGGGCGCAGGACGCGGCCGATCTCCCGCTCCCGCCACCTCCGCCACCATGCTGCTCCCCCAGCTCTGCTGGCTGCCGCTGCTCGCTGGGCTGCTCCCGCCGGTGCCCGCTCAGAAGTTCTCGGCGCTCACGGTAAGCCCGGGCCCGCGGGACCTGGAGCTCAAAATTTGTCTGGCTTCTTTTTTTCTCCTTTAAGTTTTTGAGAGTGGATCAAGATAAAGACAAGGATTGTAGCTTGGACTGTGCGGGTTCGCCCCAGAAACCTCTCTGCGCATCTGACGGAAGGACCTTCCTTTCCCGTTGTGAATTTCAACGTGCCAAGTGCAAAGATCCCCAGCTAGAGATTGCATATCGAGGAAACTGCAAAGGTAAGCTGCTGTTTGATCATTCATCCAAAGATTAACCACACCTCTGCCCTGTTCTTCCCTACAGACGTGTCCAGGTGTGTGGCCGAAAGGAAGTATACCCAGGAGCAAGCCCGGAAGGAGTTTCAGCAAGTGTTCATTCCTGAGTGCAATGACGACGGCACCTACAGTCAGGTTACCGGCCTTGCTTGGGAGGTTCTGCACCTGGAGGGCTTACCCGTCCTGTGCTCTCTCGCAGGTCCAGTGTCACAGCTACACGGGATACTGCTGGTGCGTCACGCCCAACGGGAGGCCCATCAGCGGCACTGCCGTGGCCCACAAGACGCCCCGGTGCCCGGGTAGGTCTGACGTGCCTTTCCAAGTGGAAGGCATTTCATTTCACTCCTTATTTTCCTCTTTTAGGTTCCGTAAATGAAAAGTTACCCCAACGCGAAGGCACAGGAAAAACAGGTAACTATCTTAGAATAAATGTCTATGACGATCTCCTTGCAAATCTTTTCCGTTCTGAATTCAGATGATGCCGCAGCTCCAGCGTTGGAGACTCAGCCTCAAGGAGATGAAGAAGGTGAGCCGGGGTGGGGATTGCACAGTCTGGGTAAAGATGCTTGTCATTTCATTTTGGTTCATAGATATTGCATCACGTTACCCTACCCTTTGGACTGAACAGGTTAAAAGTCGGCAGAACAAAACCAATAAGAATTCAGGTAAGATGCTGCCTGATGTCACTTTGTAAGGACTGCTCACCTTTTGCCTTCTTCTTCCCCGCAGTGTCATCCTGTGACCAAGAGCACCAGTCTGCCCTGGAGGAAGCCAAGCAGCCCAAGAACGACAATGTGGTGATCCCTGAGTGTGCGCACGGCGGCCTCTACAAGCCAGTGCAGTGCCACCCCTCCACGGGGTACTGCTGGTGCGTCCTGGTGGACACGGGGCGCCCCATTCCCGGCACATCCACAAGGTAAATAGGGTGCACCCACCCCCCCCGGGACCCTCTCCTTCCCCCGCCTTCCCCCCGCCCATAGGTACGAGCAGCCGAAATGTGACAACACGGCCAGGGCCCACCCAGCCAAAGCCCGGGACCTGTACAAGGGCCGCCAGCTACAAGGTGAGCAGCACCCGCGAGTGTGGCCCGAATCCGTTAATTATGAAAACATACACGTGTTTTTCAGGTTGTCCGGGTGCCAAAAAGCATGAGTTTCTGACCAGCGTTCTGGACGCGCTGTCCACGGACATGGTCCACGCCGCCTCCGACCCCTCCTCCTCGTCAGGCAGGTACGCTGTGTTCGCCGTGGGACAACAAGTTGAAGCATCCTGACGGCATCTGTGTTCCTTCCAGGCTCTCAGAACCCGACCCCAGCCATACCCTAGAGGAGCGGGTGGTGCACTGGTACTTCAAACTACTGGATAAAAACTCCAGTGGAGACATCGGCAAAAAGGAAATCAAACCCTTCAAGAGGTTCCTTCGCAAAAAATCAAAGCCCAAAAAATGTGTGAAGAAGTTTGTTGAATACTGTGACGTGAATAATGACAAATCCATCTCCGTACAAGAACTGATGGGCTGCCTGGGCGTGGCGAAAGAGGACGGCAAAGCGGACACCAAGAAACGCCACAGTAAGAGCTTTCCCACCCCCGACCCTGGGCAGTTTTTAATAATATCTTTTTTTTTTCCTGCTAGCCCCCAGAGGTCATGCTGAAAGTACGTCTAATAGACAGGTAAGTATGTTTATATTTTACTCTTAACCATTTTCTGGCTCTCCCTCTCAATTTGCAAGTAAAGGATGCAATGGTGGTGTCCTCCAGACCCAAAGCCACAACCCATCGCAAGTCAAGAACACTTTCCAGAAGATAAACATGAGTGGGTTCATGTCTCTCTCCTTCAAAGCCAGGACAAAATCCCCACTTCTTTGCTGCCGCGAGTCAATTTGTGATTTATTTTGTCTGCACCTGTTTGATGCCAGGTCGACATTTCCTAAGGCAAGCCCCTGTATTTGTTGTGGATTTAAGTGGAGGCGGCCAGCACACACCTTGGATGTAATTTAAAACCATTTCCTGAGGAAAGATGTGTGATATGCTTTCCTTTGTTTAGCAAATGTTTATGGTTTTAACTTTAAATCTCACCGCAAATCACTTACACTTGAAAACAGGGCTGGTCTGAAAGTAATTACCCTCCCTGAGTGCCAAGACCTCCAGAAGTTGTTTTCATTCCCGAATGGCAATCACTGTACTCATGCGCTCCACGCATCTTAAATAAACTCAGTTCAAAGCACATGCCTCCTGCTTCAGCTCTTTTTTCCAAAAAGAGAAACAGAAGCAGGTTCCCCCTCCTTTTATAGTGCCTGCGTGGACACGCGGACCTCCATGCCTTTCATGCTGTGGCTATGTCAGCAAACTACGATATTGGGATGATCCTAACGGGCAAGCCAGCTGCGGCTCCTACCGGCCGTGGCCATTGAAGGCCACCATGTTGCTTTGAAACATCTCAAAGAATAACATAGTGCCAGCCAGCAAGGGTTTCACCATATGCATGACCCAGACAGGAACTATCAAAAGAAGGGATCACGGGAAGGTGCATGATGCTAATGTGGAATCCAGAGGAGCTCTTTCCTGATCTCTTCAGCTTCCGCTGCCACTCCAGAATCATCAGAGCTGATATTAAATAAGTTAAAATGTTAGTCCACCGTCTCCTCCTGCAATCCTAACCATCTTTTGAGACTGTTAGAATACTTTGACGGGTTGTCTTTCTGTGCAACTAATTTAAACCTCAAGTTTAGTGTAGGAGATGGGTTTGTCTTCTCACCTCTTCAGATCTTTATCAAGGGGGAATAAAAGCCAACCCAGAAACCTAAACTTTAAAATTTAATTATTTGAAATAATAAAACAGAAGAAGGGATCAACATTTGTCGGAATTGGCACTCTTGGAAAACTAAGTCTAGGAGATCATATATTGCTTTTTTTTTTTCATTCTAAATTACTTTTAATTGAAAGTCAAGATGCTGAGTTACAGTTGTTTATCATTATAATAAGCAAACTTTTTAAGTTGGATTTCTTCTTAAAGAGGTAAACTAGTGAACAAAAAAGATAAAAAGGAAAATTAAGAATCAACTATGCCTTTATCAAATTTGAAGCATAAGTTATATTATTAAAATTATTTTTGTATAATCAAGGTGATAAGACATTCTGGAAAACATTTAATGTATTTAGTACTTAGAATATTTACAGTGGATGTTACTTTTTTGAAACGATATATTTTTCCCAATTTTTCTATCATGTCAAGGAAGGAAACTGTTAAGAAGTTACCAGTGTCCAAAATGTCTTCATTGTTTCTTACTCATACTTACACCTCACATGACCTGCCCAGCCCTCTTTGGTTCAGTTCATTCCCAGAAGCCAAGCCTTAGTCTTCACAGATGAGCGACACACACCTCTGAATATAATGTCTCTTTTTTGTTTTTTCCTTTTCAGCCAAGGAAACAAGGATAAATGGCTCATACCCCGAAGGCAGTTCCTAGACACATGGGAAATTTCCCTCACCAAAGAGCAATTAAGAAAACAAAAACAGAAACACATAGTATTTGCACTTTGTACTTTAAATGTAAATTCACTTTGTAGAAATGAGCTATTTAAACAGACTGTTTTAATCTGTGAAAATGGAGAGCTGGCTTCAGAAAATTAATCACATACAATGTATGTGTCCTCTTTTGACCTTGGAAATCTGTATGTGGTGGAGAAGTATTTGAATGCATTTAGGCTTAATTTCTTCGCCTTCCACATGTTAACAGTAGAGCTCTATGCACTCCGGCTGCAATCGTATGGCTTTCTCTAACCCCTGCAGTCACTTCCAGATGCCTGTGCTTACAGCATTGTGGAATCATGTTGGAAGCTCCACATGTCCATGGAAGTTTGTGATGTACGGCCGACCCTACAGGCAGTTAACATGCATGGGCTGGTTTGTTTCTTGGGATTTTCTGTTAGTTTGTCTTGTTTTGCTTTCCAGAGATCTTGCTCATACAATGAATCACGCAACCACTAAAGCTATCCAGTTAAGTGCAGGTAGTTCCCCTGGAGGAAATAATATTTTCAAACTGTCGTTGGTGTGATACTTTGGCTCAAAGGATCTTTGCTTTTCCATTTTAAGCTTCTGTTTTGAGTTTTGCCCTGGGGCTTGAATGAGTCCCAGAGAGTCGTTCGGATGGTGGGAGGCTGCCTAGGAGGCAGTAAATCCAGTCACAGTGCCTGGGAGGGGCCCATCCTTCCAAAATGTAAATCCAGTCGCGGTGTGACCGAGCTGGCTAACAGGCTTGTCTGCCTGGTTTTCCTCCTACACGTGGACATTATTCTCCTGATCCTCCTACCTGGTCCACCCCAGGGCTACCGGAAGGTAAAATCTTCACCTGAACCAATTATGAGCAGTCTCCTTACTGAAGGTACAGCCGGATACGTGGTGCCCCCGGGGCTGGTGTTGGCAGCCGGGGGGAGGTGCCTGAGGGTCCCCACGGTTCCTTTCTGCTTTTCTGAATGCATCAAGGGTACGAGAACTTGCCAATGGGAAATTCATCCGAGTGGCACTGGCAGAGAAGGATAGGAGTGGAATGCCCACACAGTGACCAACAGAACTGGTCTGCGTGCATAACCAGCTGCCACCCTCAGGCCTGGGCCCCAGAGCTCAGGGCACCCAGTGTCTTAAGGAACCATTTGGAGGACAGTCTGAGAGCAGGAACTTCAAGCTGTGATTCTATCTCGGCTCAGACTTTTGGTTGGAAAAAGATCTTCATGGCCCCAAATCCCCTGAGACATGCCTTGTAGAATGATTTTGTGATGTTGTGATGCTTGTGGAGCATCGCGTAAGGCTTCTTGCTTATTTAAACTGTGCAAGGTAAAAATCAAGCCTTTGGAGCCACAGAACCAGCTCAAGTACATGCCAATGTTGTTTAAGAAACAGTTATGATCCTAAACTTTTTGGATAATCTTTTATATTTCTGACCTTTGAATTTAATCATTGTTCTTAGATTAAAATAAAATATGCTATTGAAACTATATTAGTCTTTTTTTTTTCCAGCTAATTGCAG